TAATATATACATTTATAAAACAGGACCCACCAATGGGATTATTTTATGAATTAAATGTTAAAACAGCTAGAACGGTGCAGGCTGAGTAAGCACTGAACACAGTACTTATTAGCTATTATCTCTGGTGCTCTGTGCAACGAAAGAACTATTAGAATACATTTAAAAGCACTTTGCAAACTAGAAAGCCCTTTGAACAATTTAGTTTCTCTAAATGTAATAATAAGCATCAGCCATCGCCTTTTATGGAAAATTGAGGTGGAATCACATCAGCAAGAGAAAACTGAGGACTTGTCTCTGGCTCTGTTCCTGATTTATTCACACAGTACATGATCCTAGAATAAGACTCCTGATACTCCTGAAAGTAGAGGCGGTTGGGTTAAAAATAATTTTCCCTTTCAAAACTCTTTCAAATGTTCTCCAAAAGAAGCCAGGAAAGCTCCCGTATGAGTAGATAATTCACTTTAAAATTCGCTCATCTCTCTTTAACACGAGAGTCTGCAGGGCTGGTGCAGCGGCGTCAACCCGAAGAGACCTGAACGCCGATGGGCAGTTGGGATTCTCCGTACGCCTCGGAAACAGCAGCCCAAACCTCACAACGCAGAACCACGAGATAGTGGGGATTGCAGAGCCCTGCGCAAGAGAAGGAAAATTAAGACGCAGCGGAGCCCAGGAGGTGCCCGCACGCGGGAAGGACTGGCGTGCAGACGAGGCAGGGGGAGGTTTGCACTCGGCGTGGCGCGGGTGAGCCGCGTGCTCTCGGGCACCCGGCCGCCAGTTCGGATGCTTCCGATCCTCGGGGAGCCGGGGCGCTGCGCCGGAGTCACTTCAGCCCATGTTGTTCAGGTGACACCCGGGGAAGAGCAGACTCCAGTGTGCAAAACGTTTCGGGGTTTCCGGGCCAGCGGTTCCGGGCGCGCCTCGCGGGCGGCGGCGCAGAACTACAACCCCCAGGCTCCCTGGCGTGGCGGCACGTGGGCCCGAGCCGGGCGGCCGCGGATATAAAGCGCGGCGGCGGCTGCCGGGCGGAGCGGCTGCACGGACAAGAGCGGAGGCCTGGGTGAGCGCGGCCCGCGACGGCACGGGCTAGGATAAATATGCCTTTTTTTCCACATGTCTTCTAGAGAAATCAACTTTTCAGTAATTGGTCAGTATGTGGATTATCTTGTGAAAGAACAGGGAGTGAAGAACATTTTTGGTAAGTCAACTCTGGGGATGTCGCTGCATGTCTGGTCCTGCTGACTTACTCTTTGTTTGAACAGTGAATGGCACAACAGGAGAAGGCCTGTCCCTGAGCGTCTCAGAGCGTCGCCAGGTTGCAGAGGAGTGGGTGACAAAAGGGAAGGACAAGTGAGTGGCTGCATGAGGATAAAAATGCCCTTTGGCAACAGCTGTATTCAGTGAGCCTCTTCCCCAGAGGATACGCCCTCCCTGCTTCCTGGTCAGAGCCGGGGCTTGAGGTCAGCTGGTGGGAAGATGAGCAGGGCCCCCGGGATCCTGGCTTCTTGGAGAAGAGCCCCCTCCCTTTCTGTGCAGAAGGGCAGCCAAACTGCTAGACACACCTGCCACCCAGAGGTTCCGCTGGGAAACTGCTTCTTACCTGTCTACAAGGCCAGTCCCCTCACAGTTACCCGTCTTTGGGCTGAAAGGTAAGAGGGGAGGGTGGTGACGGACTCTGCTGTAAGCGATGCAGCAGTGTTTTTTCTTTTGCAGGCTGGATCAGGTGATAATTCACGTAGGAGCACTGAGCTTGAAGGAGTCACAGGAACTGGTATGTATGCAGTTCCATCTGGGAGAGACCATGCTCCAATATGGTCTTCTTTCTTCCTTTAAAGGCCCAACATGCAGCAGAAATAGGAGCTGATGGCATCGCTGTCATTGCACCGTTCTTCCTCAAGCCATGGACCAAAGGTAAGTAGATAGGTCTGAATGCATGGCATCTCTCACACCATGACTGTTCCTACTGTTCTTTCAGATATCCTGATTAATTTCCTAAAGGAAGTGGCTGCTGCCGCCCCTGCCCTGCCATTTTATTACTATCACATTCCTGCCTTGACAGGGGTAAAGAGTAAGTACTGCTTCTGTTGATCTTTCTTTCCTCAGATTAATGAGGCACTTATTATTTTGAGCAGTTCGTGCTGAGGAGTTGTTGGATGGGATTCTGGATAAGATCCCCACCTTCCAAGGGCTGAAATTCAGTGATACAGATCTCTTAGACTTCGGGCAATGTGTTGATCAGAATCGCCAGCAACAGTTTGCTTTCCTTTTTGGGGTGGATGAGGTAAGTCACCCCCTAGCATGTTGCAGCAGGTCTATACAAGTGAATATTTTTTGTTTCTGATTAGCAACTGTTGAGTGCTCTGGTGATGGGAGCAACTGGAGCAGTGGGCAGGTAAGCATGACTCATTTTTCCCAGTGGTTATATGAACCTGCAGTATTTGTTATTGTCTTGCCAGTACCTATAACTACCTGGGAAAAAAGACAAACCAGATGTTGGAGGCTTTTGAACAAAAGGACTTCTCTTTAGCCCTGAACTATCAGGTAAACGTTTTCTTCTCTTCCCATAAATCACAATACTAACTATAGATATGTTGTTCTTTTCTAGTTTTGTATCCAGAGATTTATCAACTTTGTTGTCAAACTAGGTAAGTGCCACCCATCTTCTGCTTTGTCTGCTGTCATGTTTCCTCATTTGTTTTTCCCGTCTAGGTTTTGGAGTGTCACAGACCAAAGCCATCATGACTCTGGTCTCTGGGATTCCAATGGGCCCACCCCGGCTTCCACTGCAGAAAGCCTCCAGGGAGTTTACTGATAGTGCTGAAGCTAAACTGAAGAGCCTGGATTTCCTTTCTTTCACTGATTTAAAGGATGGAAACTTGGAAGCTGGTAGCTAGTGCCTCTCTATCAAATCAGGGTTTGCACCTTGAGACATAATCTACCTTAAATAGTGCATTTTTTTCTCAGGGAATTTTAGATGAACTTGAATAAACTCTCCTAGCAAATGAAATCTCACAATAAGCATTGAGGTACCTTTTGTGAGCCTTAAAAAGTCTTATTTTGTGAAGGGGCAAAAACTCTAGGAGTCACAACTCTCAGTCATTCATTTCACAGATTTTTTTGTGGAGAAATTTCTGTTTATATGGATGAAATGGAATCAAGAGGAAAATTGTAATTGATTAATTCCATCTGTCTTTAGGAGCTCTCATTATCTCGGTCTCTGGTTCCTAATCCTATTTTAAAGTTGTCTAATTTTAAACCACTATAATATGTCTTCATTTTAATAAATATTCATTTGGAATCTAGGAAAACTCTGAGCTACTGCATTTAGGCAGGCACTTTAATACCAAACTGTAACATGTCTCAACTGTATACAACTCAAAATACACCAGCTCATTTGGCTGCTCAGTCTAACTCTAGAATGGATGCTTTTGAATTCATTTCGATGTCACCACTTTTCGCTCTTTAAAAACACTGGGTCAGGTGAGGACTTGTTTCAGTTCCTATAACTAAGTAAAGGGCGGCTTTCTCATAACAAAGGAAAAAGTCTTCCCCAAAGATGAATTTAAGTCTCCACTTTTTTCTATACAGAAAACTCAAAACTCAAAGTTTCAAAGAACCAAAGGACTCTTCCTCTGGGCACCACAAACTTCCCCTTCCTCCACTGAGAAGACTGTCTCTCCCGCAGGACCCTGAATTATTGAAATCGAAGGCTGACTTCCTTTCTGCAGTGAGCCCAGGGGCTAATGTTATTATCCTGTCACACTTGCAACTAGTGACTTTTGTTTAGTGATAGAAGATTTGGGGAGGACCCAAAGGACTCAGAACTTTCTCTCCATACCTCCTTTTACTCTTTTCTTTCTGTGTAATGTATCAACAACTGTTTAATCTCCCTTCTAACAAACCTTGATATAAGCTTTCTGATATCAAAGTATATTGACAGTTAACCCTTACTGATTTTAAACTTGACTATCCAGTCTGTTAATTACCTAAGATTTTGTTTTCATTTCATCTCTAATTGTTTTGATCATTGGCAGAGAAAGAGTATTTGAAATTCATATCAGTTTTGCTCCTTATTTTAATCTCTTTGAATTAAAAATAAAACTTTTTCAAAATGGAAATTTGAAATTATAAGTAGACTTCAATTATCTTTGCTAATCCTCTCTTTAATTAGTCAGCTAGTTAAAAGTTGTTATATTCATATATCCTCAACCCTCTTTTTGCCTTTGTAGCTTTTAATTTCCTGAAAGAAGAAAATGAGTTGTTCGTTTTTGGTTCTGAGGATGTGATATCCGTACTTACTGATACTAAAGCCAAATTTAAATTCTAAAATTAATTCTTGGGTATCCAATAAACAAAGAACTATTTTTCTATTTTTGCTTTTGTGAAGTCAATGCTTAGAGGA